CATCTAAGTGGCAATTCAGTAGGCTGTTGGATATGGGGTCTAGAGACTACAAGAGAGGATTGAGTTGATGTCACACAACTCCAGAGAGGGCATCACACACAAGTATATTTAAAGTTCCAGGCTGGGGCGGGGTGCAGTGGCTCATGCCTGTAATCCCAACACTTTGGGAGGCCAAGGCGGGCGGATCACCTGAGGTCAGAAGTTCGAGATCAGTCTGACCAACATGGGGAAACCCCGTCTCTACTAAAAATACAAAAAAATTAGCCAGGCGTGGTGGCGGGCACCTGTAATCCCAGCTACTTGGGAAACCGAGGCAAGAGAATCACTTAAACCCGGGAGGTAGAGGGTGCAGTGAGCCGAGATCGTGCCTCTGCACTCCAGCTGGGGCGACAAGAGTGAAACTCCGTCTCAAAATAATAATAATAATAATAATAATAATAATAATAATAATAATAATTTAAAAATAAAGTTCCCGGCTGGGCATGGTGGTTCACGCCTGTAATTCCAGCACTTTGGGAGGCTGAGGTGGGCGGATCACTTGAGGTCAGGAGTTTGAGACCAGCCTGGCCAATATGGCGAAACCCTGTCTCCACTAAAAATATAAAAATTAGCCAGGCGTGGTGGCGCATGCCTGTAGTCCCAGCTACTTGGGAGGCTGAGGCATGAGAATCGCTTGAACCAGGCAGGCGGAAGTTGCAGTGAGCCAAGATCATGCCACTGCACTCCAGCCTGGACAACAGAGCAAAAACTCCATCTCAAAAAAAAAAAAAAAAGTTCCCTCTCAACCCCTGTTTATTTATCCCATAAATATTTATTAAATGATTCTAAGTCTTAGAGCTGCAGAGGTGAAGAAGAGAGACTAGGTCAGCCCCTGTCCTCATGAATCTTACATCCAGTGGAGGTCATTTCGGTGTCAGAGAAAGGGTAGGGTGGTGGCTTTTTTCAGGCAGGCTAAAGGAGGGAGGTCACAATGTGTACTTTGTGATGAGATCTATGATATAACTGGGATGACAGCAAGGCCCCCACTGAGGTATTCCTTCCCCTCTCAGGACTAGCCACATGCTGTCTCTCTGCCCTGGCCTCTTCCACCCCATGCCCAGTCAGAGACCGTTTTGAGGGTGAGCAAATGGATAGTGAGGCAGGAGAGGAGCTGTCTGTGGCCTCAGCCCCTCATCCTTACAGGTAGAGAAGCCAGTCTACGGCCCACCACGGGAGCCACCGCCTGGGCCAGACATGAAGCGCTGGCAGATTTTTGTCCTGTGGGTCTTTTGGGTGCTCATCCTCTGGCTGATGACCCCCTATCTGGATCTGACACCTGAATCAGCACCCCAGGAAAAACGAATGTACTTGGTACCACAGCATTGCGACTGCCCTTGGTTCAGTTCCGGGAAGTGTGGCTGCCCTTCTGAGACCCTCAACTGCTCCTCCTGCCACCACACAGCCGACGAATGGAACTGGCTTGATGCGTGCTCCAGGAAGACTATGGGGTACCTGATGAGGACAAGAGAGTCTATGACCTCTGACACTGTGCTCTGGTGGTTGGTCAGTGGTCAACACTGGGCCCGGCCATATCCCCAGCCCCCAATCTCCCTCTTGCTGTTTCCAGGGCATGAACTCAGGGAGCGAGCTTGGGAAATTGTGGAGGAAGCTGTTTAAAGGGATTCCCAGGCTCTCGGTGAGCCATTTTGATTTCTATTGTGGGACTTGTGTGCTGTTGGGGCGCCCACAGATCCCGCAGGGCTCCAGCCTTGGCAACGACATCGACCAATACCCCGTGGTTTTCAGGTGGGTGCTGGGGAGAGGGCGGGAGCAGGAAGCCAAACCACACACAATGCTTCATCTATCCCAGGAATGCCAGCGACCAGGGCTCCTGGATGCAGCTGGAGATGCTACTGCGGAAGCTCTCTGACCTGGTGTGGACTTCAGATGCTCTAAGTGATAAGGTGATGGAGGTGTCCCCAGACATTCTCTGTGTCCCAAACTCCCCCACCTCCAATTCTTTCTCAGATTTTGGAAGATGGTCTGGTTCCCTAGTGGAGTGGAAGATAGCAAAGACACGGTGAGGGGGAATAGGAAAAGGGGTAGGATGTGGCTGACGCACATGTCCCTCTCTTATCCACTAGGTCACCCTCTTTGGATTTGGATCAGAATAGCAAGGAAAGTGTTTCTATCACTGGAAGGAGGATAATCAGACCAAGGGCTCCAAGGAAATACTGCCCACGTCTAGTGCAGGAGCAGAAATCGAAGTCATCCATCAGCTAGCGTGTGGACAAGCTCACTATTCACACAAGCTCAGCCTAGCTGAGTCCATACAAATCCTATTTCTGGGTGGGTAAAGGGCAGGAGGAAATTGTAAGATCCATTGTGGCTGATCACCTCCTTCCTACACCAGCACTCCAGCCAGAAGGACCTCCGTAATATGGCCAAGATACACCCAGGAATCTGCCACCATCCCAGCAACTTTTCCAGAAAATGCAACTGCTCATCTGAGGTCCACACATGCTCTGCCTGCCTCCACGTGCCTGGCGAGTCTGACTGGTTTGACAGACGCTTCGACAGTACCGTTGAACCCCTACAGAGGCCACAAGATCCCACGTCCAATGATGCTCTGATATTGTGGCTGGTCAGTGCGCAAACTTGGTCTTTGTCCAGTCCAGCCCCTAAATTCTTCCCTCCTATGCTCCTAGGGACTCGAGAGGGTCAAGTCAGAGAAGGAGGTTGAGAATAAGCAGCAGCAGCTGATTAAAGCACCTCCCCTGTGCCCACTGGGCCATGTGGTGTCCAACTGCCGGGTCTGTGCAGTGGTGGGAAACTCAAGGTCTCTATGGAGCTCTGGCCTTGGCTTCAGGATTAATCAACATGAAGTGGTCCTCAGGTGGGTGCAGGGTAGGAGGTGGAGACGAAGACCCTCTAAATGACCATCCTAACTTCCTTTTCAGGATGAACCAGGCCCCTGTCTGAGGCTTTGAGGCAGATGTGGGGAACAGGACCACCATGCGCGTTATGTACCCTGGGATTGCCAGCCCTCAGGACCCCGGTACCCAACTGCTGCTGCTTCCGTTGAATTCATCTGGTCTGGAGTGGTTCATAAGTGTACTGCATAAACAGACAAGCATGTGGAAGCAAAAAAAACCCTGGGTATGTCAGGGAGTGAGGTCACTGTAGGGAGTTGAAATCCTCCCAAACCTCAATTTCTTTTTAGATTTCAGACGGTTCAGGTTCCTGGTGGAACCGAAGACAGCAAAGATAAGGTGAGGGTCCCAGGAAGGAAAGGGGAAAGTGGCTTCAGGTCAGTCCCTTTCTCCATCTTCCTAGGTGCTGGTGATCAGCCTCTACTTCCTCAGGTATATCCAGGAAAGTTGGCTGGAGAACCATGGTCAGTATCCGTCCTTGGAGTTTGTGGCTCTGTTGTATGCCTTGCATACCTGTGACCAGGTAAGATATCTCCTGCAACTCACGGACTTTCACCCCTCTCCTCTCTCCCTCTCCTCTCTCCCAGATTCCCGCACTGGACTTCTTGGGGTTCTCCAAACATACCAGCTGCCTCACGCCTTCTCACACCTTGCTCCCTCTGCCTGGAATGCCCTTCCCTTGTCTCCCAGGGGAATCCTCTCTTCTCTCAATATATAATGAAGAACAACTAGTTGGTGCTCTCTTTTCTGGGCTCTGGGGTCACTATGAGTATTTAGAGTCTGTCTTCCTTGAAGAAGGTGAACTCCATTCTCCTCCCAGCTCCAAGAGGAAGCCTGGCACACTAGTGGTTGAGTGAGTGGTGCTGAAGGCATGATAGGTGTTCCATGGGGGCAGGGCAGGATCCAGCCCGTTACACCACCACCATCTTTTGTCTTATCCAATCTCTCAGGTATCCTTGTTTGGTTTTGGGGAAGACAATTGCAAAAGGTGGTCCCATTACTGGGATGACAAATATTGGTTTGAGAACACCATGCAAAATTTCCCAGCAGAATACCAGATCATCTTGAAACTGCAGTGTGAGAGGAAGATTGCTGTCTACGGCTGAGATGTTTCCAGTGGAGTCCCCAGGAGGCTTGACAGGTAGCCAAGGGGACCTTGTGGTGTCAGAGAGGGACTAGGGCTTCAAGCAGACCCTGGATGGAGATTACTCTGCTACTGAATAAAACCCTAGCTTATTTCTCTCTCTGGATTTCTGGTGGCATTAAAGGGCTACATTCTATTACTGATTCTGTCTTATCACCATGTGACTCTCTTATGT